CCGTGGGACTGTCCCCAAGGCTGAGGCTCCTGCCAAGTCCTAGGGGCCTCTGTACCTGCCCTGCTGGAAGCCCTGACTTCCCCGGGGCCCCAGGCTGTGTTAGGGTTCTCTGGGCCTCTTCTTTGTACCAGCAGCCCTGCATACAGGGCCCTGTGAGCCCCCCTGCAGTCCTGTGAGGCCCCTGAAGCTCTGTGAGGCCCCTGAAGCTCTGTGAACCCCCTGCAGCCCTGTGAGGCCCCCCGAAGCCCTGTGAGGCCCCCCGAAGCCCTGTGAACCACCTGCTGCCCTGTGAGGCCCCCAAAGCCCTGTGAACTGCCTGCTGTCCTGTGAACTGCCTGCTGCCCTGTGAGGTGTGGGAGCCCTGATGCTGCCGTGTGATGTTTCAATAAAGGTGGATCTCACTGTTGGACGTGTCTCCCGGGCCGAGGTCCCTGTGGCAAAGAAACACTACTGGTTCTCCCTGATGCGGGTGGTCCCTGAGGCTGGGCAGTCCCCAGTCCTCCTCAAAGGACCCCACTGCTGGGGCCTGAGAGCCCTAGGGCGGCAAATGCAGGCCAGGCAGGTAGGGCGTCCAGAGTCTGCATAGAGCTGTGGCCCCCCAGGACCAGGACGGGCCCCTCTGTCTCTCTCTGGCCTCGTGCAAACTGGGTGCCCCCTAAACTGGCTTCCCCTTCGGTTTCCAGTTCCCAAACTGCACAGGGAGCCCTTTTGTGTAAGGGGAGGGAGAACCGGCCTCCCTGTGATCCTGCAGGTCTGAGCAGCAGATCGTGAGGGCCGAGGGCCCAGGACTTTGCGACCAGGGGGCCGCTGGCCTCAGTTTCCCCGCTCTGGAGGCCTGGACGAGAGGGCGCGGAGCCAGGCCGCCCGGCCCCGCCCCCAACTCAACCCGGGCCCGGACGTCACGGTGGGCGGGGCCACATGTCCTCTCCGAGCTCTCCGGGGCCCTGACGTCACGGTAGGTGGGGCCGACCGCCCCTCTGGGCCCGCCCGGGCCCTGACGTCACGATGGGCGGGGCCGGCCCTCGGTTCGGGCAGCGCTCTCCCGGGAGCGGCGGCACGCGCGGAGCGCCGGGTGCGGCCATGCGGGGACCGGGCCCGACCCCGAGCCCGACCCCGAGCCCAAGCCCGAGCCGGAGCCCGAGCGAGACCCCGAGCCCGAGCCCGAGCGCGACCCCCGGTGCGGCGCGGCTACCCCGGCGGAGGCGGCGGGCGCGGGGCGCGCTCTGAGGCCCGGGGGATGCGCCGCCGCCTCGACCATGGGCGCCGCCGCCTCCAGGAGGAGGGCGCTGAGGAGCGAGGCCATGTCCTCGGTGGCGGCCAAAGTGCGGTGAGTGCGGCGGGGCCGCCTTCCCGCACCCCGGCCTCTGACCGTGCCCTCTGTCCACCCTCAGAGCAGCCCGAGCGTTTGGAGAGTACCTGTCCCAGAGTCACCCTGAGAACCGCAACGGCGCAGGTAGGGGCACGCGAGGCCGTGCCAGGGCCGCCCGGCAGGCAGGCTCACTCAGTGTCTCTCCTAGATCACCTGCTGGCTGATGCCTACTCTGGCCACGACGGGTCCCCCGAGATGCAGCCGGCCCCCCAGAACAAGCGCCGCCTGTCCCTCGTCTCCAACGGCTGCTACGAGGGCAGCCTCTCAGAGGAGCCCAGCATTAGGAAGCCCGCAGGCGAGGGCCCTCAGCCTCGAGTGTACACCATCTCTGGGGAGCCTGCCCTGCTGCCCAGCCCTGAGGCGGAGGCCATTGAGCTGGCGGTGGTGAAGGGGCGGCGGCAGCGGCACCCTCACCATCACAGCCAGCCCCTGCGCGCCAGCCCTGGTGGCAGCCGGGAGGACGTCAGCAGGCCCTGCCAGAGCTGGGCGGGCAGCCGCCAGGGCTCCAAGGAGTGCCCCGGATGTGCCCAGCTGGCTCCTGGCCCCACCCCTCGGGCCTTTGGGCTGGACCAGCCACCTCTGCCTGAGACCTCCGGTCGCCGCAAGAAGCTGGAGAGGATGTACAGCGTTGACCGTGTGTCTGGTGAGGGGTTTGTGTCAGGGCATAGACAGGTTACCCAGCCACCGCTCCTTTTTGTCTCTCTTAGACGACATCCCTATTCGTACCTGGTTCCCCAAGGAAAATCTTTTCAGCTTCCAGACAGCAACCACAACTATGCAAGCGTGAGTCTTGTGCCCACGACTTGGGGTCAGGGTCTCACGCCATCCCTTCTGGCCCTGGCTTCAGCATCTCGTAAGTACCTGTATGACTTGGTGCCTAAGGGCAAGGGCAGTGCTGACTCGCGGTGGTTTCCCAGGGTGTTCAGGGGCTACGCGGAGAGGAAGCGCCGGAAACGGGAGAATGATTCCGCGTCTGTAATCCAGAGGTAGGGCCTGCCAGCCACTCGCCACCAGGGTCGGCCCTCTTCAGCCCCTGGCTTCCTCCCCCAGGAACTTCCGCAAACACCTGCGCATGGTCGGCAGCCGGAGGGTGAAGGCCCAGAGTAAGACCCCGTGCGGCGGGGGTGGGGGGGCGCCGCTCGCTAATGCGGGTTTTGCTCTCTGCAGCGTTCGCTGAGCGGCGCGAGCGGAGCTTCAGCCGGTCCTGGAGCGACCCCACCCCCATGAAAGCCGACACTTCCCACGACTCCCGAGACAGTAGGTGCCCCGCACAGGCCCGCCCACCTTCCCCTGCTGTCCTGGTGACCCTCTTGCTTCCCAGGCAGTGACCTGCAGAGCTCCCACTGCACGCTGGACGAGGCCTTCGAGGACCTGGACTGGGACACTGAGAAGGGCCTGGAGGCTGTGGCCTGCGACACCGAAGGCTTCGTGCCACCAAAGGTCATGGTGAGGCCCAGCCCGGGCAGTGCTCCTCTACATGGGGCCCCTGAGCAGCTCTTTGTCTCCGCAGCTCATTTCCTCCAAGGTGCCCAAGGCTGAGTACATCCCCACTATCATCCGCCGGGATGACCCCTCCATCATCCCCATCCTCTACGTGAGTCCCGCCCCGGGCCTGCCCCCAACAGAGATGTGGCCTTGTGGCCTGTGTCTGTCCCCAGGACCATGAGCACGCAACCTTCGAGGACATCCTTGGTATGTGCCTCATTGGCCTTCTCTCTGCTGGTGGGCCGCAGCACTCACACCCGCTCTCCCACAGAGGAGATAGAGAGGAAGCTGAACGTCTACCACAAGGGAGCCAAGATCTGGAAAATGCTGATTTTCTGCCAGGTGGGGCTCAGTGCTCGTCTCCTGACCAGGAGAGGAGCAGATGCCTGACCACAGCTTCTTACAGGGAGGTCCTGGACACCTCTATCTCCTCAAGAACAAGGTGGCCACCTTTGCCAAAGTGGAGAAGGAAGAGGACATGATTCAGTGAGAAGCCGGGTGCCCTGGGCGCGGGGAGGCTGCCACTGGGTGACCCACCCCTCTCCACCAGCTTCTGGAAGCGGCTGAGCCGCCTGATGAGCAAAGTGAACCCAGAGCCGAACGTCATCCACATCATGGGCTGCTACATTCTGGGGAACCCCAATGGAGAGAAGGTACAGTGACCCCCAAGCCCCACCCCAGACCTGCCTCGGACTCATGGCACCCCGCTTCCTCCAGCTGTTCCAGAACCTCAGGACCCTCATGACTCCTTATAGGGTCACCTTCGAGTCACCCCTGGAGCTCTCAGCCCAAGGTGAGTTACCCAGGCTGGGCCGAAGCTCTGCAAGGCCTGAGCCTCCTGCCCCCGCTCCGCCCAGGGAAGCAGATGATCGAGACGTACTTTGACTTCCGGTTGTATCGCCTGTGGAAGAGCCGCCAGCACTCGAAGCTGCTGGACTTTGACGACGTCCTGTGAGGGGCAGAGGCCTCCGCCCAGTCACCATCAGGCCACTCCCTCTGCACCGGGACCTGGGGCTGGGCCGCCTCGTGCTCCCCGGGACTGTGTGGCTCCGGTCTCGCCTGGAGCCACTTCAGGGCACCTCAGACGTTGCTCAGGTTCCCCCTGTGGGTTCCGGTCCTCGCTGCACCCGTGGCCGCAGAGGCTGCAGTCCCTGGGGGCCGGGAGGATCCCGCCCTGTGGCCCGTGGATGCTCAGCGGCCAGGCACTGACCTGCCATGCCTCGCCTGGAGGCTCAGCTGTGGGCATCCCTCCATGGGGTTCATAGAAATAAGTGCAATTTCTACACCCCCGAAACAATTCAAAGGGAAGCAGCATTTCTTGTTAACTAGTTAAGCACTATGCTGCTAGTTACAGTGTAGGCACCCCGGCCCAGCAGCCCAGCAGCCCACATGTGTTCAGGACCCTCCCTGCCCACCCCCTCCCTGCCGTATCGATCACCAGCACCAGGGTGGCCCGTGTGCGTGGGGCCAGCGTCGCCGGGCTGCCCAGCCTGGCTCTGTCTACACTGGCCGAGTCTCTGGGTCTGTCTACACTGGCCGAGTCTCCGACTGTCTGTGCTTTCACTTACACTCCTCTTGCCACCCCCCATCCCTGCTTACTTAGACCTCAGCCGGCGCCGGACCCGGTAGGGGCAGTCTGGGCAGCAGGAAGGAAGGGCGCAGCGTCCCCTCCTTCAGAGGAGGCTCTGGGTGGGGCCTGCTCCCCATCCCCCCAAGCCCACCCAGCACTCTCATTGCTGCTGTTGAGTTCAGCTTTTACCAGCCTCAGTGTGGAGGCTCCATCCCAGCACACAGGCCTGGGGCTTGGCAGGGGCCCAGCTGGGGCTGGGCCCTGGGTTTTGAGAAACTCGCTGGCACCACAGTGGGCCCCTGGACCCGGCCGCGCAGCTGGTGGACTGTAGGGGCTCCTGACTGGGCACAGGAGCTCCCAGCTTTTGTCCACGGCCAGCAGGATGGGCTGTCGTGTATATAGCTGGGGCGAGGGGGCAGGCCCCCCTTGTGCAGAGCCAGGGGTCTGAGGGCACCTGGCTGTGTTCCCAGCTGAGGGAGGGCTGGGGCGGGGGCCGGGCTTGGAACGATGTACGATACCCTCATAGTGACCATTAAACCTGATCCTCCACCGCGGCCGCCGCGTGGGTCTGTCCTCTCAGTGCTTTCCAGGGGCCTTCCTGTGCCCAGCTTCTGGGCCCACTCCTGTGAGGTCACTGCTGCAGGGCCTTCCTGCCTGGACAGAGTTGGAGCTAGGCCACTAGACCACCCCACAGGGCATAGCCAGGGGGACCAGCACAGGAGGGGACGGAGAGGAGCTGCAGGAGGGCTGGGGGGAGGCTGCAGTCTCGGAGGGGGGCCTCGCCGGGTCTGGAGGGGACAGCAGAGACAGCCCGTTCCCCCTGCCGCCTGAGGGCACCAGGGAGAGGGCTGTATGTCCCTCACGCCACACTGTGTGTGCAGTCAGCAGTGTGGCCACAGATGGGGGCCACTCTCTCAACCTCAGGTGTCCTCAGGGCCCAGACCGCTGCTGGGCACAGCCAGGCTGGCTGCCAGCTGGTTCCCTGCCCCGTGGCTGGGGGACAGAGCAGCACGTATCAGCTGGGCTAGGGTCAGGGGGCCACTGGTGCGCAGCCTGGCACAGCCTGGCAGGCTTGAGGCCCAGTGTGCTGGGGGTGGTCACACAGCCGTCAGCCACCTCCAGCTCTTCCAGGGCATTCTAGATGGGGTCCCGGGAGGGGGCAGGTTTTGGTGCCAATTTGAGTGTATAAAGTTTTAGGTAAATACCAAATGCCTGTAGACTCTGTGTTATTCAGTTACTAT